AGTTGCCTCATTAGTAAGCAATATCTTCCATTTTTGAAGGCACCCCAGCATGTTCTGTAATAGCTCCCATTAAGTCCAGTCGATGTCCTCTGGACTCCCCCTCCGCCTCCCACCCCCAGATGATGATGACACAAATGTCTTGAAATATTGACATGTCCGCAGTCACTCGTTTACAGAATGTCTGTACAAATATTTACATTACCCCGTCCCTCCCAGCAAATTTGCCTTTAGATTAATCTGCACACCGAACGCAGGCCGGGAGTGGCTTGGAGTGTGGAAGGGTTTAAGGGTGTGGAAGGGTTGTAGTGAGGCGGGACTGACTGACTTTGATCGGCTTTGCCAGGGGCTTGAAGGAACCGGCTCTTCCTTTCGCAGAACCCAGGTGTTTCTCTGGGCCCGGGAAGTTTTTGCTCCCGAGCGAGTCAGGGACGGGAGCAGGCACGCACAGTCGCGTAAGTGTATGAAATGACGACCTCAGAAGGGCGCCCAGGGACATGGGTTTGGCAGCCCCGAGCGGAGGCCGCCAGGCAGCCGTTCCTTTCGGAATTCGGTCTCCCGCAGTGCTCCCGGCTGCGGCGCTCCTGGGCCGAGCGCTGGAGCCGTTCTGGGCAACCCTCCCGAGCGCGGCCGGCTCACCTCCGCCGGACTGCGCGGGGCGAGGGCTCCGCTACTGCGCGCAGGCCCGCGGATGGCAACTCGGGGTTTCCACTGCGGGTGATCTCGGGACACCACGGGTTCCCACGGAGGCCGGGCCAGGGGAGAGCCCTGGCTGTGGGACCCCGCGTGACCAGGGCGCAGGGCGCCGGGTCCTTAGCCCATCTGGCGGCGCAGGGAGGGGCGCCCGGTAGGGCGGGTGCGCAGCATGAGCCCCAGCCGCTTGCCGCTCCACTCCAGCCGGGCGGACGGGCGGGAGCCGGGGGCGGGGAACCCGGAGCGCCGCCCCGCCAGCGCGCCCCGCCCGTGGGAGAGGAGGGGCTGCAGCGCAGCGGACCACTGGAGGCGCAGCACGGTCGCCGCCGCCGCTGTCGGTGCTGGAGATCGCGGCTCGGTGCAGGCGGCGCCCATGCCTCCTCTCCTCCACTAGCCCGCGCGCCAGTCCGCCTGCCGGGGCCGGCTCTCCGCCTCCTGCCTCCCGTCGCAGCCGCGCAGCCGCCGCAGAGTCCGCGGCGCCACCGCTCGCCCTCCAGGTAGGTGTCCTAGCTGCAAAGGGATTGCTTGGGACTTTATATTTTTTTGGCATCTTCCTGCCAGGAATGCATGGCCTGAGTCTCGTCATGAGGAGACATCAGATGGATTCAAATTGAGGGTGACCTGAGTCATCTGAGAGAATAAAAGGTTTGGCTCACTAAAACTGTCAAGGATGAGAGGCAAGGAAAGACCGAGAAACTACTCCACACTGAAGAAGAGATTGGATAACTAAATGTAATGCATGGTCCCAAATTGGATCCTGGGCCTGTACTATATGACTGTAATCTCTCTTTTTCAGGTTCTGCCACTTGCTGGGAAAACAGCAACAGAAGGATATTAAGGAGCCACCCCTATAATTTACCCAGATAGCCCCAGCAAGGTCAAAGACATATCATGTCCCAAGGAGAAAAGCTGCAGGCATCTGAGGATAAATCACTGTGAAACAGCTTTGACCATAAAGCTGACTTGGAAGACTTTGACTCCAAGGTGCAAGGTGAGTTAGAAGAACACAAGCTTAAAACCAAAACTTATATGAGGCTTGTTTGTTTTGCTTTTAGGTGGTTTGGACACCCTCAATATTGCCTGCTCTTTTCTAGTCAAACCTGATTCATGAAATGGAATGAAGCTGAAAAATCATCTACTTCTTTGTTTGTGGATTTGAGAGAAGATTGGGATGGTCTTAAGTGCATAAAACGAGACTCTAACTGCAGCGATGAGTTCAGATGAGAAGGGCATTTCCCCTGCTCATAAAACATCCACTCCAACCCATAGAAGTGCCTCCTCTTCAACATCCTCCCAAAGGGACAGTAGGCAGGTAAGAGAAGAGCATTAAGTGCCTTTGGTTGTAGTTGGTGATGTATCTGTGTTTTATTGCCCAGCAACCTGAAAGGATGGGGATCGGGGAGAGTCGTTAAAGAGAAGCTCAGATCAGAGATACCTGACTGGAAGATTAAAGTAAGCAAAAGCAGTAGCCACATGAAACAAGGTAACCCTGGGCTATGTTTTCATTTATTTTCAGAGTATTCACATACTGGAGAGGACTGCTTCCTCTAGCACCGAGCCCTCTGTAAGTCGGCAATTGCTAGAACCGGAGCCAGTCCCCCTCTCCAAGGTCAGTGATGAAATGCGGTGCTTTCTCTGCTGACATGTGATTTGTTTTTCTTCTTTTCTCTCAGGAAGCTGACAGCTGGGAAATTATAGAAGGGCTGAAAATAGGCCAAACCAATGTCCAGAAACCAGACAAACATGAGGGCTTTATGCTGAAGAAAAGAAAATGGCCTTTAAAAGGCTGGCACAAGGTAACATTTTTATCATATTCAGGTTCAGACCAAGACAGTAACTGGGGGTGTTTGGTTCTTGCAGCGTTTTTTTGTCCTGGATAATGGAATGTTAAAGTATTCAAAGGCACCACTCGATGTAAGTAGCACACAGGACATGTTTCAAAGGTTTTTCAGCCTATTTACTAGTCTTTTGATTTCAGATTCAGAAAGGAAAGGTCCATGGGAGCATAGATGTGGGACTCTCAGTCATGTCAATTAAAAAGAAAGCTCGAAGAATAGACCTTGACACCGAAGAGCACATCTATCATTTGAAGGTGAAATCAGTTTTCAACAGTTTCTCTGCCATCAATTACTTTCTCCTCTCGTTCATTGTTTTAGGTGAAATCCCAGGACTGGTTTGATGCATGGGTCTCCAAACTGCGACATCATCGGTTGTATCGTCAGAATGAAATTGTGAGATCACCAAGAGATGCTAGTTTTCACATATTTCCTTCAACGTCCACAGCTGAATCCTCACCAGCTGCTAATGTTTCTGTAATGGATGGAAAGGTATGACTTTGTTCTATAAAAACCAGCCTGAAATAACCATACAATTCATCTTTGTTTGCCGTAGATGCAACCAAACAGCTTTCCGTGGCAGTCCCCTTTACCATGCAGCAATAGCCTCCCTGCAACGTGCACAACTGGCCAGAGTAAAGTGGCAGCCTGGTTACAGGACTCGGAAGAGATGGACAGGTGTGCAGAAGGTTAGTTCTTGCCCAGTGTGGCCTGAGAGTAATTAACGTATTTTTATTTCTGATTTCTTATTAGATCTTGCACATTGCCAGTCAAACCTTGTGGAACTTAGCAAACTCCTGCAAAATTTGGAAATACTTCAGAGAACTCAGTCGGCACCTAACTTTACTGACATGCAGGTAAACATATTCCTGCTGCTGGTAAAAGGACTCTTTGTTGCTTTTAACTATTTGTGTAATGTAGGCTAACTGTGTAGATATTTCAAAGAAAGACAAGCGGGTCACAAGACGATGGAGAACAAAAAGTGTCAGCAAAGATACAAAAATACAACTGCAGGTACAGATTTTACTTTTCCTTCATTCACGTTTGTTTCCTCCCCTCTTCTCCCATTCACCGTCAGGAAGGGCCACCCGCGAAGGGCCAGTTCAGCACAACTCGGCGCCGGCAGAGGCTAGCGGCAGCAGTGGCTACAACAGTGAGTGGATTTCAATCTCAAGTGGAAGTTTAGCTGTTTAATAATTTGTATCTTCCCCTTTCAGGTTCCTTTCAGTGCTACCATGTCACCAGTTCGCTTGCATTCCTCCAACCCCAACCTTTGTGCAGATATTGAATTTCAGACTCCCCCTAGCCACCTCACTGACCCTCTGGAAAGTTCAACAGATTATACAAAGCTGCAAGAAGAATTTTGTCTAATCGCACAGAAAGGTAAGAACAAAAATAATGCGCCCTTTAAAGAAGACAGTTTTTTCTCACTTTTCTCCCCACCCAGTGCATTCTCTTTTGAAGTCTGCATTTAATAGCATAGCTATAGAGAAGGAGAAGCTGAAGCAGATGGTTTCCGAGCAGGATCACAGTAAAGGCCACAGCACGCAGATGGCACGGCTCCGACAGTCACTGTCTCAGGTAGGCAAAGAGTGTGTGTTTGCATGTACATGTAAATTACATATGTGGTTTTTGTTATTTTAAGGCACTCAACCAGAATGCTGAACTAAGGAGTCGGTTGAACAGAATACATTCAGAGTCTATTATTTGTGATCAGGTTGTCAGTGTAAATATTATTCCTAGCCCTGATGAGGTAAGACTCATTTTAAATAGATGCAGAGTACCGCAATTACACTGTATGCTTCTGTCTTCTGCAGGCTGGTGAGCAAATCCATGTCAGTCTCCCCTTATCACAGCAAGTAGCCAATGAGAGCCGCCTCTCCATGTCAGAGTCTGTTTCTGAGTTCTTTGATGCCCAAGAGGTGCTCCTCTCTGCAAGTTCGTCAGAGAATGAGGTATGTATGCCTCCTTGACTTGTTGGCCTCAATTCTGATCCTTGTATGTTCTTCCCTTCCTTAGGCTTCAGATGATGAGTCTTACATCAGTGATGTGAGTGATAATATATCTGAAGACAACACCAGTGTTGCAGACAATATTTCTCGGCAAAGTATGCATCATTTGAGCTTCCAGGTTGTTCTAAGTGTCCTTCACTGTGACTCTCCTTCTTCCAGTCCTGAATGGGGAGCTTACAGGAGGGGCCTTCCGAAATGGGCGTCGAGCATGCCTGCCAGCTCCTTGTCCTGACACCAGTAACATTAACCTGTGGAATATCTTGAGGAACAACATTGGTAAAGACCTGTCTAAAGTCTCTATGCCTGTGGAGCTAAACGAGCCGCTCAACACCCTGCAGCACCTCTGTGAGGAAATGGAATACAGCGAGCTCCTGGACAAGGCTTCGGAAACTGATGATCCATATGAGCGCATGGTAATAAATAACTAACAGAGCAGCGCCCCTCAATATTATTCCCTTTTCTTCAATGTTTTAACAGGTTCTCGTTGCCGCATTTGCAGTTTCAGGATACTGCTCCACCTATTTCAGAGCAGGAAGTAAGCCATTCAACCCAGTCCTTGGGGAGACTTATGAATGCATTAGAGAAGACAAGGGATTCCGCTTTTTCTCAGAACAGGTAAGCGCCACTGGACTCAGTGAGGTTTCTATGATACTGCCTTTTTTTTGTTTTTAATTACCAGGTTAGCCATCATCCACCCATTTCTGCCTGTCACTGTGAATCAAAGAATTTTGTGTTTTGGCAAGGTTTGTATTTCAATTATAATTTAAAATCAAATTGTATTTCTTGTCCTCTCCCTATGTCATTTAGATATCAGATGGAAAAACAAGTTCTGGGGGAAGTCGATGGAAATCCTGCCTGTTGGAACACTGAATGTCATGCTTCCAAAGTAGGTGACTCACACCTCCCTTTTGGCCTCTTTTGTTTTTCATCAGTGTTACATTCTTCACTAGGTATGGAGATTACTATGTGTGGAATAAAGTCACCACTTGCATACACAACATCCTCAGTGGGAGAAGATGGATAGAACATTATGGAGAAGTAACCATCAGAAATACCAAAAGCAGTGTTTGCATTTGCAAACTCACATTTGTCAAGGTAAATACTATCATACAACAGTAAAGGAAAATCAAATGTCACAATTGGGGTTTGGTTTTTCCAGGTGAATTATTGGAATTCTAACATGAATGAAGTCCAGGGGGTGGTGATAGATCAGGAGGGGAAGGCGGTGTACCGGCTGTTTGGAAAGTGGCATGAAGGACTCTACTGTGGTGTGGCCCCCTCTGCAAAGTGCATTTGGAGACCAGGTGAGAGTGGCCTGAGTGTTCTGCCAACAGGACCTCTCACAGTGGTTCATTGGCCTCTTTCCAGGTTCCATGCCAACAAACTATGAGCTGTACTATGGCTTCACAAGGTTTGCTATTGAGCTCAATGAGTTAGATCCAGTACTAAAAGATCTCCTTCCACCAACAGACGCCCGGTTCCGGCCAGATCAAAGGTGAGGATGGCAGTGGTATTTAATATGCAGACATATGTTAAAATATCAACTGCTTTCTGCTTAGATTTTTGGAAGAAGGAAATTTAGAAGCTGCAGCATCAGAGAAGCAAAGAGTAGAGGAACTCCAGAGATCTCGGAGACGATATATGGAAGAAAACAATCTTGAACATATACCAAAATTTTTTAAGTAAGTCAGTTAACTCCCATAGCAAGTTCATGCATGACTAATGTTGATGTTTATATTTTCACAGAAAAGTTATTGATGCCAATCAAAGAGAAGCCTGGGTTTCTAACGACACCTACTGGGAGCTTCGAAAGGACCCTGGGTTTAGCAAAGTAGACAGCCCTGTTCTTTGGTAGACTGGGAATGTAGAGCTAGCCAACATATCACATTCTGAATGAATAAATAACTATGCACAATTATGTTTCTTATAGCTATGTGTGGTTTCTGGGTCAACTGAAAACCTACCATTTGCTTTTCTATTCATCTTTATAATGGACTTTCAGAAGTGCATTAGACAAGGCCCCTAACCACTTTGGGATCCTTTCTGTTTTGCTGCAACCATATTCCTTAAAAAAAAAAAAAAAAAAAAAAAAAAAATCCACACCGTCCTTGGAAAGCAGAATAAAAGGAGCAGAATATAAAATCCAAAGTCTGACCAGTTTGTAAAGAAAAACAAATGGTAACTGGTGCTTAAAGCTGATCAAGAAAGTTAACAACAACATAGAAACCACACGATTGTTCCACTGTCTGGAAGCACCATCCCCTATCGCAGGACTCCTGGGCCACAAGCAGTCGGTCAGTGCAGACTTCAAGTGTGTCTGTTTGATGTGGTGTGATTGTGCTGGCCTTGTCGAAAAAGATGTGATGCTTCTCAGAACCTGTTCCATCTGTATGCCATTGTTCATGCCTTAAGAAATGCAAAGATGTACAATAAATCATTTTTAAAATGTGTGCTCATAGGTTTATGTGAAGAACAGATTTTTTGAATCATGGCATGATTCACTTTCTCAATCAGGACAATTATGAGACTAACTTAAATGGGTTTTTTAAAAGTGAACAACACGTGCTTTACTCTGATAAGTCAGTTACCATATGGTATGTCTGAAGGGAAAGAAGGAAAAGACGTGCTAAGTAGATCTCTGTATTTACGTGGCTCGTTAATTTCCTGTCCTGCGTCCAGATAATAAACCATCCCTCTTCCACCTAACCTCACAGTGTGCCCTATTATTTGGAAAAATCTGTCTTTGATTTGGACATTTGGTCATCAGTGTTAAAACCTTAAAAGGAAATAACAAAAAGCATATGGAATTCCTGTGTGGGCTTAGTAGTACTATAAATGTAATTGTTTTTGAGTGAAGCACCATGTAATCCATGTCTCAATCCCATGCCCGCTCCACTGACACTAGTCGAATTCCACTGAGAACAGAAGCAAGAATAATAGTAGTTTATTTGCATTGTTTAAATGAATTCTATGCAAAATCATATTTCAAATTTTCATCAAGTGATTCCATATGGTACATGGCTACATATTAAGCATTTACCTTGCTATTGGCAGAGATATGAAACTTAAGCTAAGGAATGTATCCATCCCAAAGCAGGAAAGCAGAAGTGTGTTTTGCATACTTCAGGATTTGTTTTTCCTCCACTAATATACAGAGGCTTTTGCAGAAAACTTGCATCAGTATTCCTGTTTCTGCACGTAGGTGACTATATAAATGCCTGTATGTTTTTTTTAAAATATCTCCTCAGAGATTTTCCTAGGGAATTATAAAATTACATATATTTTATTGTTAGTTAGATGTTTATTCTTGGATTCTTACCATTAGAATTTAAGTGTTATTTAAAACTCTGATACAGTTACAGACACTTTACATTTTATTATGAGGTGTTGATTTTAGTGGTATTTCTCCTCAGCAAAGCATTCCTAATAATGGCTAATACACCATCAAATGAAAAACTGCTGATGAGAGTGTAAGAGAAAGCGCTAACGTTTCCACTAGATGGCGCAATATTTTATTTATCCAAAACTCCTCCCTTGCATCTGAGTTTTTATGTTATGTGTACAGTCTGCATTAGCTTAGAATGGAATTTCATTCTCAGGTAAATTTTCGAATCCATCACCAGATCTAAGCATTCTGCTTCAACAATACCCTCTCTATTCCTCTCATTCCCATTTTAAATCCATAGGTGGCTTGCCCTGCGGCAGTAAAATCTTCCCCTTGATATTGATTCTTTTTCTGCTCATTCATCTTGATGTTCTTTTTCTGCATCCTGAGATACATGTCGTTAATTTTAATAAGAATCCTATTGACTTCCTCACGGGAGTCTGTTCTCCTATGGTTGATAAAGCTTTAAATACTATTTAAAGTGGTTCTGGTCTGTACTTACTAGCACTTCCCTGAACAGTCTCAAAATAGCCTAAACATAAGAAAACAATCCTGCAAAGTAAAGGTTTTTACAAGCAGAGATGAAGGAAAGGGAGCAGCAGCTGACCATCAGATGTGGTATCAGGTAGCTGGAAGAGGATCCAGGACCCATCAGGGAAGCAACGACTGTACTTAGCAATTTGGGTTATAATTACAAAAAAGAAAAAATAGTAGAAAGGATCTTTACCAGACAGTAAGGTCATGGTACAAATCAGGTGAGTGAATGTTGGTCAGAGGTAGCCTGACACTCTGATGAGGACTTCAAGATGAGAATGAGAAAAATGTCTATTAAAATCACTACATTTGATAATATCTCAGATTTAGAATCTCTTTTGGGATTCAGATAGTCTGATTATTCCAATTCAAGTGTTCAGTTAAGTTTTAGTTACTATTCCTATAATACCCAATTCACTAATATCATATCTCCTGTGGAATATTCATTGGTGCGATGGCCTCATCCCCTTTTTTACTTTTTATTGACATGGTGGTTATAAAATGAAGAGACTTACTCTATTGGAATTTTCATCTACGTAGTATTTGGGCTGTCAAGACTAAATAGCAAAAGGGTAGAATATTAGATCATTCTCTTAATAAGACCTGATTTATTCCTTAGGATGTTATACAAACCTTTTTATTTCAGGCCTACTTTCTTGTTTTTTCCTAAAAGGATCTAGGATAGAGGAGAACATAATATGCCTGTATACTTCTCCCATGGTTTATTCATAAGCTGCTTCATCTCATTGGAGATGGTCATTGAGGAGAGCAGTAATAAGTGACGATGATTCTGAGGACTTGGCTAGACTGAGCGGATCAATGGCACACACCAGCACTGGTAGAGGCTGACCAGAAGCTCATCGATTCCATATGCTGTCACCCAGGGTGCAGATTTACTCTCTTTTGCTGTTATTTTATTGTTTTTCTTAAATTAAGCCATTGTTTTTCATGGATTATTTTTAAAATACCTACCCCATAATTTTCAGGCAATTGTAAAAATAAACCTTATTTAAGATAACTTTTAATGGTACATATCAACTATATGTGGGGAAAAAATGCAATTTTCTGGGCAAGAGAAACCAAAGGATTTTCAATATATGAGATGCCAGGTTGTCAATTTTCTAAACCTTTTCCTCTAGATTATTCTGGCCCTAGGCCTTTCAGCAACCCCACTAATCAATTATTAGATCCTGCCCCAAGGAGCAGTGGCTTGGGGGCTGGATTTAGGGAGGAAAACCTGATTAAACTGTTTTGCTTAGTACTGGTTACAGCTGTAGCTGGAGAAGAGTTTATAATCATAAAGTACATTTTTGTTATTACCTTGTGGATTTTAATTATCCATCTTGTCTAATCTTGTTCTCTGTCATCCTAGATAATGAGGTGTTTGTGGGAGCAGAGCTCTGCACACACCAGGGGATGTAATAAATGTTTGCACTTGGCCCAGTATATTATGAATGTGGCACAGTAAATAAAGTTTGTGTACAAAATACTAGTTTATTTCTATGGGAGCCATTATGTTCAGGATATATAAAATGTATCTAATTAAACAATTTTGAATCTATTTTGTGCTCTAGAAATGTTCTTTTGGGGAAAGATGGAAAGAAATGTATAAATGGAGTTAAGATTAAAGTATTTGGGGTTTTTTTTCCCCAAAAGCTTCCCAGTTGTTTAGAAATAATACTATCCAAAGTAGGATTCGGTCCTGTAAGTCCTAACTGAATTTCTTTTGTAAAACTGATACGTTTAAACTGTACATTGCATAATCATTCTGTTAAACTAAACCTTTGTTTAATACATAATTGTAAGAGCATATATTTGTTATTGAATTGAAAGACTTTTTTTGTAGCTTTTGCTTTTAAAGAAGATGGCAAATTATCTAAGAAAGACTTAGCTTTATTACGTCCAAAATGAGATCTAAAGAAGGAGGTCTTTAAAAATTGTTGTGATGGACCAACATGTCCAACATCTTAAGCAAATGAAGCTTCATGATTAAGGCAGCTTACAGATAAGTGGAAAAGAACTTACCTGTCATATGCATCCTTTTGTTTTCCAAAACAACATCTGATTTAGTTCATTTTCTCCAGCCTTGCTCCTAACATAGTGAAAGGCATAGATACACATGTATGTTCTTTTACACTGTGTCATTGTTTGTAAAATATACAGTATTTATGTACAGTTTCAGAGACATTCAATATTGAAAACCACTTCAGTTAGCCTCCTAGTGAATACTATTAATTTTTCATGGATTACATATTACCATATGACCCCATAAATACATTTTATTAGTTACTTTGGTATCTTCAAATTGGTAAGAAAAAAACATAAAACAAAAATGTTCTTATTTTCTGCAATTTTTTTTTCTAGCCATTCCTTCCTCCCAAATAGAAGTGAGGGCAATTGTAGAGAGAGGAATATTAAGTTTTCATAAAGCAAAGTATCATCTTATTTGTGTTCCACCTGTTTCTTCTAACACTTAATTCATAAAGTGAGCAATTGAACTTCTTAATACTGTTAGAGAATATGCTAGAACTATTACTTCTTTTATCTTAGACACCCACTTTCCCTTAATTCTCATCTATTTAGTTTTTTAATAAAATTGTTGCTAGAATTTTTTTGTCTTTTCAAGTTCTTTTTTTGTTAATTTTATTGATATTGCTGTACTTTTTTTTTTTTTTTTGAGACAGAGTCTTGAGTGCTCTGTCACCCAGGCTGGAGCGCAATGGCACAATCTCGGCTCACTGCAGCCTCCGCCTCCCAGGTTCAAGGGATTCTTGTGCCTCAGCCTCCCGAGTAGCTGGGTTTACAGGCGTGTGCCACCCACCTAGCTAATTTTTGTATTTTAGTTAGAGACGGGGGTTTTGCCATGTTGGCCAGGCTGGTCTCGAACTCCTGACCTCAAGTGTTTCACCCGCCTCAGCCCCCCAAAGTGCTGGGATTACAGGTGTGAGCAACCGCGCCTGGACTCAAGTTCTTTTTAAAGCTTGATTAAGGTATAACCGACATATAATACACTTCGCATATTTGAACAGTACTTGATACAGTTTGATGTATGTATATACCCTTGACATAATCAAAATAGTGAACATATCTATCATCCCCAAAAGTTTCCCCTGCCCCTTTGTAATCCTTCCCCATCCTCTATCCTGAGGCAACCATTGATCTGCTTTTATTATTTTTAAAAGTTAGCGTATTTTCTTATATGTATTGCATATGGGATTTTTCTAGAAGGCCACGTGCATATGCACCCTCCCCTTCCATTACCCCAGTATCCGCCATCAAGTAGTAACATGTTGTAACAGAAAGAATCCCATTAAGTCCTAGTTCTGGTAGCCCGGTACAAATTTTAGATTTTCCCCCAAAAATGAAAAAAAATTATTTAAAAAATTTAGATTTGAAATGCTTAGAAAACAATCATTTATTTTTTTATGTCAAAATGTCCAAGTAAATTAATGGATTAATTTCCATGCTTCTGGTGATGTAACACCACTTGGTGGTGGCGCTGAGGAAACCCTGGGAAGTGTTTTTCTCTTCTGTGTAATGAAAGACTCACTGACAAAGCCGTCGGTATCCAGAATGACTGCTCTTGAAATGATATTTTGATGATGATGATCAGGGAAGTAGCCTATGCTGATTTATTTATCATCCCCCCACCCCAACCCCACTTTTGTGTCACAAACATTTGAAACACCCAGTGCTCAAGAATGCTGCTTTTCCAATTCTGCTAATATCCTCTCTCCCCATCTGGAAACAAAGTTACTAAACCTAGTTTTGAAAAAGCAATGGAAATGAAAGTGTCCAGTGAACTTACTGGCAGTTGTGCAAGTTGAAAGCTTATTCCTTACATCCTGAGCCTAAAAGCCTTATTCCTTATATCCGGAGCCTAAAAGTTTGCTCAAAAGTAGAAAACTTTCCAGACAAGATCACATACAAAATGGTTAACATGAAATGCTAATGAAGAAACAAGGCAAGAATGAATACAAGAGAAATGGAATCTGGGGAAAAAAGTAGGTTCTCTAACTGGGGCAGGGATCTTGCTTCTTGGGGGCATATGGTTGGATCCCAGGTGGGCCACGAAAATCATCTTGGATATTTGTTTACAGGCTGATTCCTGAGTTTCCCTCCAAAGATTCTGAGTCCACAGATCTAGGGTGTGGACCGAGAATCCTCATTGTAACAAGCACCCTCTGCCCCCGGGACATTTTAAGGTAGATGGAGAACTAAGGTGAGAGTGTGCCAGCTAAATACTCTTTCCTTTGTCCCTGTGCCTCAGTCTTTTTTGTTTGTTTTTTTTCATGTGACACTCAGTAGGAAAGTCTAGTTCAAGAACCGGAAACTGAGCCGGGCATGGTGGTGCGCACCTGTAGTCCCAGCTACTCAGGAGGCTGAGGCAGGAGGATGGCTTGAGCCTGACGCCCATGCCGCTGTGAGCTATGATTGCACCACTGCCCTGAGCCTGGACGACAGAGCAAGTTCCTGTCTTAAAAAAAAAAGTAATAAAAAAGACATTTAAAAAAAAATTAGAGCTCAGTGACCTGTGACTCACTTTGCCACTTTGTCATTTTCTTGACTTCTGTCCCAACGCCAGCCCTGTAATATGGAGATAAAGAGTGGGGAGGACAGAACTCTGAAACCTAAAAGGCAAGATTTTTGCTAAACCGGAGAACGTAAAAATACATTCCTAGAGGCAATCTAACCAGCCAGATAACCAGAAGTTTACTCTTCAAAGCCAAGAATCAGTACCCCCACCTCACCTTCCATTCTCTCTTAGGCTTTGTCTATGTCTCTAAGGGGAGTTTTTCAGTTGACTGATGAGGTCCTGACTGGTAGGGAAAGCCTGCAGGGAAATCCTGTGGCAAAGCACACTCTTGATCACCTACTTAACAAGAAGGTCTAGCAGGACATTCTTGATCCAGGTCAGCTTCTTCCCTGAAAATAATACATATTTTTAATTTCTGTTTGAAAAAACTCCACTGTGAAATTACTCTGCTTATATTAGAAGGTATGAAGACAGTAGTTATGTACTGTTCGTTTGCATACGGTCATTTTGAGATAGAAAAATTAAATTTTTTTAGGAAAAGAATTTCAAGCAACTTTCTACGAAAATACAGCTTGTGGTTAAATTTCCTAATGAAAGAGGAATTATTCACTGAAAAATTTGTCTAATCTGTGCCACCTCAAAATAAGAATTGTGCCTCTTCAATGAATGTTGTATATGAGAATGTTACATTTGTAACAGCACAGGAAACTCAATAAATTATAAATGAATTACATAAAGAGATTTTTTTGTGTACAGTATGTCCTG